CCTGCTCAGCTCCTTCTGAGAGGCTGCAGGGTGTTCCCTGGGAAGGAGTCTCCCACTTCTGGCTCTGCCCTCCAGCTTCCTCTCCTTGTCCCATCCACCTTTCCCACTGCCTCTCTGCTCCTGTGACTAGAGAATGAGGGCCCCTTCTCTCCACCCACTCATCTCTGTGGGTCCCAAGGATTTCTCTGTGCACTATAGGGAATTCTCATACTCACCACCCATCCCCTCACCTCTATAGGAGCTATTTATATTGGGGGAGGCTTGCCCCGCATCTCCAGGCTGGCAGCTCCTGCCTCAGTGGCTCTCTTGTGTCTATGAGCCACATCCTTGTCTTTTTGGTACCCTGGTGTCTGTAGGCCTCCCTTGTTTCTGTGACCTTCTTCGGCTCTCCTTGGCTCTCTCCCTGCCCTGTGGACCGCTCCCCATATCTGAGGAGTGCTTTCTGTTTCCAGGGGCCTCTCTCTTGTGTCTCTGGCTTCTCCCGTTTTCCTTCGCGGGAGGTCTCTATGTCCACATTACTGCCCCTTGTCTCCGAGGTCCTTTTGCTTGTCTCTGTAGGCTGCTCCCTTGTCTCCATGGGCCTTTCTTTCTTATCCCTGGGCTTTTCCTGTCCTTGTCCTTGTGGGGTTTGTGGGCCTCAGCCCACTTCTCTGGACAGTCTTGACGGCTGTCTCTCTTCTCTTCATTTCTCTTCATCTCTGTAGCCCTCTCCCCTCATCTCAGTGGCCTTCTCCCTGGGTCTTCTTGCCTCTCATCTCTGTGGGCTCCTGTGCCCAGGGCTGCCTGGGCAGGGCGGTGGCATGGTGTGGTAGAGGGGGTGGCTCGGGGGTGGGCCTTCCATCCAATGCAGCTCCTTCTTCTCATCAGCATTCTCCTCGCGGGGGGCCCCCAGCCCCAACCAATACAGGCTCCCCCTCCCCCGACTCACCTCCCTACTCTCTCTTTGCCTGCCTCCCTCCCTTCCTCCTGCCCGCCCTCCTCCCTGCCTCCCTCCCTCCCTCTTCTCTCTCTCCTGAACCACCCCACTGCGCTCCAGGACCCAGCGCAGGCGGCAGGCGGGCAGGCAGGCGGCGGCCTCGGAGGGGAGACTGAGCGGTGGCGGCAGCCAGCGGCAGGGAGGCAGGCCCAGCCGGGGACTGGAGCCGGGGACTGGAGCCGGCTCCTCACAGGGGACCAGGAGTGTGTCGCCAGGCCCTCCCACTGAGGCCCAGCACCGGGAGCCCCTGGGACACCCCACCCTCCTCCGCCTTTCTCTTCCACCTGCTCCTCTCCATCCTCCTCTCCCTCCTCCCTATCTCTCCACCTCATTTGCCCCCTTCTTGGCCTCTCCGGGTCTCCCAGCTCTCCATCCTCCCCAGCTCTCCACTCCCGGGCTCTCCCCGCCCCCAGCATGCTTTTCCCGTGGGGGCTGAGGGCTTGAGGACTCCGGGCCCTTGCCTCAACCAGGGCAGGGCCCAGGCTCCAGGGGGGAGGGGGAAAGGGGGCGGCCCCCTCCCCCAGCAGGCCCTCCCCTCCCCCACTTCTCCTGATGGCCGGCTTCCTTTTCTCCACCCAGTCCTCGCCCCCTGTGGCCCCCCCAGGCCGGCCCGGCTAGGGGAGGGGGCGGGGGCCCTTTCCTGGGCCAGCTTCCCCCTCCCCCGGCTTTGCCTGTGCCCCCCCCTTCCGTTTTCACCTTCCTCTCCTCCTTTCCTCCCTCCTTCCCCTCCATTTGCTCCTTCCCCCTCTCCTCTCTCCCCTTCTCTCCTCCATTTTCTCCTTTCCCCTTCCTCCCCTCCCCGGCCCGCCCTCTCCTCTTCCACCTGTCCTTCCTCCCTGCTCCTGTGGAGCCACCGTTTTGGATTAGTTGGGAGCCACCACCGGCGGCGGGGGAGGGGGCCCTGTGGACTGCCCTCTCCCCCCGCCCAGCCCCACCACCACCCAGCGCCAGAGCACCTCCCGCTGTCGGTCTTCGGGCCTCGAGGGAGCCCAGCCCTCCGTCCCACCAGGATCCGTGAGTGTCTGCAGGGCAGGGATTGGGCTGGGATCTCCCCTTGGTCTGGGGGGTCTCCCTGCAGGTGGCGAGTGGGGGCCGCGGCAGCTGCGTCCCCATGAGGAGGGGAGGAAGATGCCGGCTGAGCTGCTGCTGCTGCTGATTGTTGCCTTCGCCAGCCCCAGCTGCCAGGTGCTCTCATCACTGCGCATGGGTGAGGCCCTCCCGCACCCTGCCCCTGCATCCGAGTCTGGTCCCCAACCCATGTGTCCCCTCAGCTGCAATCCTGGATGATCAGACAGTGTGTGGCCGCGGTGAGCGTCTGGCCTTGGCCTTGGCCCGGGAGCAGATCAACGGGATCATCGAGGTCCCAGCCAAGGCCCGAGTGGAAGTAGACATCTTTGAGCTGCAGCGGGACAGCCAGTACGAGACCACGGACACCAGTGAGCGGGGCCATGGGGGCGTGGGGTGAGGCTGACTCTGCGGTCTCTTCCCCTTCCCACGCAGTGTGTCAGATCTTACCCAAAGGGGTTGTGTCTGTCCTTGGGCCCTCCTCTAGCCCAGCATCTGCCTCCACCGTGAGCCATATCTGTGGAGAGAAGGAGGTGAGATGGGGAGTGTGGGCCGGCGCTTTGTGAGGATGGAGGCCAAAGTTTCCTCTCTGTCCAGATCCCCCACATCAAGGTGGGTCCCGAGGAGACACCCCGCCTTCAGTACCTTCGCTTCGCGTCTGTCAGCCTGTACCCCAGTAACGAGGACGTCAGCTTGGCGGTCTCCCGAATCCTCAAGTCCTTCAACTACCCCTCGGCCAGCCTCATCTGCGCCAAGGCTGAGTGTGAGGGAGAACTGAATGTTTTGTTTTCTGTTGGCTCCAACCCAAGGCCCCACCCCTCCCTCAGGCCTGCTGCGATTGGAGGAACTGGTGCGTGGCTTCCTCATCTCCAAGGAGACGCTGTCAGTGAGGATGTTGGACGACAGCCGGGACCCCACACCACTGCTCAAGGAGATCCGTGATGACAAGGTGTCCACCATCATCATCGACGCCAACGCCTCCATCTCCCACCTCATCCTCCGTAAGGTGAGGCCCCTACCTCTGATTTCCCAAAGGACCACTCTGCCTCTTTGCCTCCTGTGTTTTCCAGGCCTCGGAACTGGGAATGACCTCAGCGTTTTACAAGTACATCCTCACCACCATGGTGTGTATGCCCTCTGGCCCATCTCTGCCCCCCCCCAGGCCTCACCACCTCTTCCTGGTCCCAGGACTTCCCCATCCTGCATCTGGACGGTATTGTGGAGGACTCCTCCAACATCCTGGGCTTCTCCATGTTCAACACGTCCCACCCCTTCTACCCTGAGTTTGTCCGCAGCCTCAACATGTCCTGGAGGGAGAACTGTGAAGCCAGCACCTACCTGGGCCCTGCGGTGAGCACACAGATACCCAGTCACACCCAGAATCCATCCCACCCCCGCCTCTGTCCCACCGCAGCTGTCAGCCGCCCTGATGTTTGACGCCGTGCACGTGGTGGTGAGCGCTGTCCGAGAGCTGAACCGCAGCCAGGAGATCGGTGTGAAGCCTCTGGCCTGTACATCGGCCAACATTTGGCCCCACGGGACCAGCCTCATGAACTACCTGCGCATGGTGAGCCCGAGCGGGGATGGGTGGAGGAGGCATCTCCCTCTGCCCCACCTCCCCACCCTGCCAGGTAGAGTATGATGGGCTGACCGGGCGGGTCGAGTTCAACAGCAAAGGGCAGAGAACCAACTACACCCTGCGCATCCTAGAAAAGTCCCGGCAGGGCCACCGTGAGGTGAGCAGACCCAGGGTGACGCCAGAGCCCTGCCTGAGCTGACAGCACCCTCTCTGCCCCCTAGATTGGGGTGTGGTACTCTAACCGCACCCTGGCCATGAATGCCACCACCCTGGACATCAACCTGTCGCAGACACTGGCCAACAAGACCCTGGTGGTCACAACCATCCTGGTGAGTGGCCCTAGATGGGGGCCTGGGAGTGGCCTCTGACCCCTGCTTTCTTCTGCCCACCCAGGAGAACCCATACGTCATGCGCCGGCCCAACTTCCAGGCCCTGTCGGGGAACGAACGCTTCGAGGGCTTCTGCGTGGACATGCTGCGGGAGCTGGCCGAGCTGCTGCGCTTCCGCTACCGCCTGCGGTTGGTGGAGGATGGGCTGTACGGGGCGCCCGAGCCCAACGGCTCCTGGACGGGCATGGTTGGCGAGCTCATCAACCGGGTATGGCTGGACTGGGGCCGGGAAAGATGCATCCTCCACCCCTGCCCGGCTTCCCCTCCAGCAGAAGGCAGACCTGGCTGTGGCCGCCTTCACCATCACAGCTGAGCGGGAGAAGGTCATCGACTTTTCCAAGCCCTTTATGACCCTGGGGATCAGCATCCTCTACCGAGTGCACATGGTATGGTTCCCCTGGAGACCATGGGCTGCTTGGTGTCTCCGGGTCTCACTCCCTCTCCCCACAGGGCCGCAAGCCTGGCTACTTCTCCTTCCTGGACCCCTTCTCCCCTGCTGTGTGGCTCTTCATGCTTCTTGCCTACCTGGCTGTCAGCTGCGTCCTGTTTCTGGCTGCCAGGTGAGTCCACTGCCTACTGGGAAGGAAGGGGCGCCCCATCCACACGCTGCACGTCTCTCCACAGGCTGAGCCCCTATGAGTGGTATAACCCACACCCATGCCTGCGGGCACGCCCCCACATCCTGGAGAACCAGTACACGCTGGGCAACAGCCTGTGGTTTCCCGTGGGGGGCTTCATGCAGCAGGGCTCGGAGATCATGCCCCGGGCGCTGTCCACGCGCTGTGTCAGCGGAGTCTGGTGAGAAGCTTTCTATCTGCCTCTGCCCGGGGCCAGCCCGTGACTCACCCCTCCCACCCTTCAGGTGGGCCTTCACCTTGATCATCATCTCCTCCTACACGGCCAACCTGGCCGCCTTCCTCACCGTGCAGCGCATGGAGGTGCCTGTGGAGTCGGCCGATGACCTGGCAGATCAGACCAACATCGAGTATGGCACCATCCACGCCGGCTCCACCATGACCTTCTTCCAGGTGGGGCCACCAGAACCTCTCAGGCGTGGTGTTCCCATCTTCCCCTTGTGATCCTCCTGCCCAGAATTCACGGTACCAAACGTACCAGCGCATGTGGAACTACATGCAGTCGAAGCAGCCCAGCGTGTTCGTCAAGAGCACAGAAGAGGGCATTGCCCGCGTCCTCAACTCCCGCTACGCCTTCCTGCTCGAGTCCACCATGAACGAATACCACCGGCGCCTCAACTGCAACCTCACCCAGATCGGGGGACTCCTCGACACCAAGGGCTACGGCATTGGCATGCCGCTGGGTACGGCACAGCACGGTGTGGAACACAGCAGGTGGCTGGTCCAGCCCCTCGTGTGCCTGCCCAGGCTCCCCGTTCCGGGATGAGATCACACTGGCCATCCTGCAGCTTCAGGAGAACAACCGGCTGGAGATCCTGAAGCGCAAGTGGTGGGAGGGGGGCCGGTGCCCCAAGGAGGAGGACCATCGAGCTAAAGGTCAGTTCCCGCGTATGGTGTCCCCTTCCCATCCCTTTGCCCCCCAACTCCCTTCGCCCTCCAGGTTTGGGCATGGAGAACATTGGTGGCATTTTTATCGTGCTCATCTGTGGCCTCATCATTGCTGTCTTCGTGGCGGTCATGGAATTCATATGGTCCACACGGAGGTCAGCTGAGTCCGAGGAGGTGAGGAGGCTGGGGGTGGGGGTGGGCAGGAAGCCGGGACGGTGACCGCCCGCGCCACCCCCAGGTGTCGGTGTGCCAGGAGATGCTGCAGGAGCTGCGCCACGCCGTTTCTTGCCGCAAGACGTCGCGTTCCCGCCGGCGCCGACGCCCGGGCGGCCCGAGCCGGGCCCTGCTGTCACTGCGCGCGGTCCGCGAGATGCGCCTCAGCAACGGCAAGCTCTACTCGGCCGGCGCGGGCGGGGATGCGGGCAGCGCGCACGGGGGCCCGCAGCGCCTCCTGGACGACCCGGGGCCCCCCAGCGGAGCCCGACCCGCCGCCCCCACCCCCTGCACCCACGTGCGCGTCTGCCAGGAGTGCCGGCGCATCCAGGCGCTGCGGGCCTCGGGGGCCGGCGCGCCTCCGCGTGGCCTGGGCGTCCCCGCCGAAGCCACCAGCCCGCCCCGGCCGCGGCCTGGCCCCGCCGGCCCCCGGGAGCTGGCGGAGCACGAGTGACCACGGGCGGGGCTGTGCGGGCGCCCGGACTGACCGAAGGGACGGGGCCCGCCCCAGGCCCCAGCAGTCTCCGCTCCCGCAGCGGGCGCGGGACAGGACTTGTGCGCCGGCGCCCCGGACGCCGCGATTTTGCCTTTGGTTCCCCGCGAAGTCCGAGGCCTGGCTCTGGAGCCCGCCTGCGCCCCCCAGTGGACTCGCGAGAGGGTGCCGCGGGCGAGAAGGGCGCAGGAACCGAGGACTCCAGGGGCTGGGGACTTCGGGGGCGGCTCTGGGAAGCGGAAAGCAGTCAGCGGAGAGGACCCCATTCTGGGACTGCTCAGGCTCCCCAAGACTTGACGCAGCCCCCCACGCTTCTGGAGGTGGGGAGGGCCTCTGGACAGATGGGTGTCCCCTGGTGCCCCTCCACTCTTCTCTTCCTCTCTTTTTTGGGGGGAGAAACCTCGGAATTTCTATGAGACCTCCCCCAGGGAGGGGGTCAGTTGGGCCCCCATCCCTCCCCTTGCCACATCGCAGCCCCTGTTGGAATAAAAAAAAGAACAAAACCCCAGAACTGGGGATACCGTCTCTCATTTCCTGGGG